GTCTCGAACTCCTGACCTTAGGTGATTCGCCCGCCTCCGCCTCCCAGAGTGTTGGGATTACAGGCGTGAGCCACCGCGCCCAGCCCTAGGTCATTTTTTAGAGAGACATAAACCAGTGTCAGGGACACAGCCTGGACATGGTGCAAAAGACAGTAACGGAGATGCACTACGCCCCTGCCCGCCATTCATCCCTTTGGTTGAATTCAACTCATCCTGGTTGAATTCAAGTCATCCCTCTGCTTGTGAATCCTAACAGCGCTTCCGACTTAGGGCTCCACAGTCCGGGTATGCGTTGCCTAGGTTACCTCGCACCTCCGCTAGCCGGCTGAGAGCCACGCCCATCACCTCCTCTCTAAGATTTGATTGGCTGGCTTTGGCAAGGCCGAGTACTCACCTGGCAGTTCCCTCATGAGGTAAAAAGGGCCACAGCCAGCTCCTGACTTGTCCGCGCCAGGAGGAGCCGTGGCCGCGGTGGGAGGCGGGGCCGTGCCGGGTCCCCCGCCCGCAGGAGGCGGTGGCGGGGGTGGAGGCTTTCCTGGTCCGAAGCCGAGTGCGGTTGGGGGCGGTGGTGGGTCAGCCTGAGCCCCAAACAGTGCCGTGAAATTCTCCATCGTACCCTCCGCCCCGGCGCTGTCTCCGTGTCTGCCGTTGGTAATTTTCATTGGACAATGCTTTCAAGGAGTACCCCCCCGCCCTTTCTCAAGGAGCCGCTTGTCATTGGATGCCTCAGGCACCGCCTACCTTTTTTCAACAACTACTTCCGTCGCCTTATGAGAACGTTCAGGAAGTGCTATTTAACCTTATTAGAGTCTTCTGCTAGCTCTGCTTGCTACAGTCCAATAAAATGACTTAGGCGGATAAAGCGACAACTAGACTAACCAATAAAATATTAAGTTCTTTTTTGGGTTCTGACCTACCACAGCGTTCAGAGAACTACATCCGGGTTTAGAGGCCGTACGTTTGCGATATAGCCCAATAGCAGTCGTTATGGTGGGGGAGGCGGGGCGAGACCTACGACGCCGGCGAGCAGTGGCCGTTACGGCCGAAAAGATGGCGGTCTTGGCACCTCTAATTGCTCTCGTGTATTCGGTGCCGCGACTTTCACGATGGCTCGCCCAACCTTACTACCTTCTGTCGGCCCTGCTCTCTGCTGCCTTCCTACTCGTGAGGAAACTGCCGCCGCTCTGCCACGGTCTGCCCACCCAACGCGAAGACGGTAACCCGTGTGACTTTGACTGGGTGAGCCTCCCGCGTGTTAGTACCCCGCGACCATTCCTGTTATAATACTTCGATTCTGTTCCAGAGAGAAGTGGAGATCCTGATGTTTCTCAGTGCCATTGTGATGATGAAGAACCGCAGATCCAGTAAGTTTAGTTCACTTCTCAGACTCAAGGTTTTTGGTAAATTTGTCCTACGTTTAATTCCAAGGCTGAATTTGAACTTGGACTTCTATCCCCTCCCTGTCTCCTATTTCAAAGTGCCCCATGAAGAGGGACAAAGAATGGGATATAGGAGTGCACAGCCCAGCCTGACCTGTGACATCTCTGTGTTTCAGTCACTGTGGAGCAACATATAGGCAACATTTTCATGTTTAGTAAAGTGGCCAACACAATTCTTTTCTTCCGCTTGGATATTCGCATGGGCCTACTTTACATCACACTCTGCATAGGTGAGGAGACTGCCTTTCTTTCTTTTTTTTTTTGTTTCCTTCGACATCTTCTTTCTGTATTTAGTGTTCCTGATGACGTGCAAACCCCCCCTATATATGGGCCCTGAGTATATCAAGTACTTCAATGATAAAACCATTGATGTGAGTGCTCTTTCCCCTTTCTGTTTCTTGGGTCCAGCTGACTTTTCTTCCCTGTATTTGGCAGGAGGAACTAGAACGGGACAAGAGGGTCACTTGGATTGTGGAGTTCTTTGCCAATTGGTCTAATGACTGCCAATCATTTGCCCCTATCTATGCTGACCTCTCCCTTAAGTGAGTAGTGCAAAGGGAGGGATGGTGGAAATTTTCAGCATATTAAATAATATATTCTTTTCAGATACAACTGTACAGGGCTAAATTTTGGGAAGGTGGATGTTGGACGCTATACTGATGTTAGTACGCGGTATGTAAAGACCTGGGCAGAGGGTCTGAGCAGGGACATTTAGAGAACTTTCTGGGCCCTGCAGGTACAAAGTGAGCACATCACCCCTCACCAAGCAACTCCCTACCCTGATCCTGTTCCAAGGTGGCAAGGAGGCAATGCGGCGGCCACAGATTGACAAGAAAGGACGGGCTGTCTCATGGACCTTCTCTGAGGTACCTGAAAGGAAGGGCAGGTGCATGAAGGGCAGATCCTGACGTGTGCATCTCTTTTGTGCAGGAGAATGTGATCCGAGAATTTAACTTAAATGAGCTATACCAGCGGGCCAAGAAACTATCAAAGGCTGGAGACAATATCCCTGAGGAGCAGCCTGTGGCTTCAACCCCCACCACAGTGTCAGATGGGGAAAACAAGAAGGATAAATAAGATCCTCACTTTGGCAGTGCTTCCTCTCCTGTCAATTCCAGGCTCTTTCCATAACCACAAGCCTGAGGCTGCAGCCTTTTATTTATGTTTTCCCTTTGGCTGTGACTGGGTGGGGCAGCATGCAGCTTCTGATTTTAAAGAGGCATCTAGGGAATTGTCAGGCACCCTACAGGAAGGCCTGCCATGCTGTGGCCAACTGTTTCACTGGAGCAAGAAAGAGATCTCATAGGACGGAGGGGGAAATGGTTTCCCTCCAAGCTTGGGTCAGTGTGTTAACTGCTTATCAGCTATTCAGACATCTCCATGGTTTCTCCATGAAACTCTGTGGTTTCATCATTCCTTCTTAGTTGACCTGCACAGCTTGGTTAGACCTAGATTTAACCCTAAGGTAAGATGCTGGGGTATAGAACGCTAAGAATTTTCCCCCAAGGACTCTTGCTTCCTTAAGCCCTTCTGGCTTCGTTTATGGTCTTCATTAAAAGTATAAGCCTAACTTTGTCGCTAGTCCTAAGGAGAAACCTTTAACCACAAAGTTTTTATCATTGAAGACAATATTGAACAACCCCCTATTTTGTGGGGATTGAGAAGGGGTGAATAGAGGCTTGAGACTTTCCTTTGTGTGGTAGGACTTGGAGGAGAAATCCCCTGGACTTTCACTAACCCTCTGACATACTCCCCACACCCAGTTGATGGCTTTCCGTAATAAAAAGATTGGGATTTCCTTTTGATTGCGCGTTTGTGTGTTTCTGTATTAGAAAAG